CCTCAGCACTGAAGCTGACTACTAGGCTCAGCTGGTGTGGCCACCTCAAACCAACTGGGAAATGGGAAGTCTGGGTATGGGAGAAAAGGGGGTTTCTTCAATAAAGTATGAAAGTGCCCCTCAAAAGGCCCTTCCCCCCCATCTGGGGGCAAGGGGATTATCTCTCGCAAGACACTGCTTTGTTTTGTTTTGTCAGAAATGAGGTCTAGCTATGTTGCCCAAGCTGGTCTCGAACTCCTGGGCTCAACCGATGCTCCTGCCTCGGCCTCCCAAAGTGCTGGGATTACAGGCGTAAACCACCATGCCGGCCCCCAAGACACTTTTTAGCCTATTGCCTTGGTTTATTTTCTTCATGGATACTTTCACTCTCTGAAATAACATTATCCACTTGTTTTAATGTGTATTATCTGCCCCCCCCCCAGCCCCTCCATGTAAGGTTCATTCTGCACGGCCTATCTTGCTCACTTAAGGATTTATTTCTTGCACAATAGATTGAATGAAAAACTCCCTTGCAAAGAATAAGTGCAAAGCAGATATCAAACAGTGAGAACATTTCGTTCCTTTGGGTTCCACAGTTCTAACATTCTAACTTGCAAAAAAGAGCCAGTTCTTCTGTCGAAAGTGGGAACCGAACTCGGGCTCTCTCGGGGTTCAGAACAGGTGGAAAGTAACCCCCCCCCCCATCCCTTCTCTCTTTTCCCCTAGCCTCAACTCAACTCAGCTGGGGGGGGGTGTAGAAGCCTCTGGACCTGCAAAAGGGGGCCGAGCGCTCAGATGCTCCTCCGCAGGCCGTGCGACTCGCCGCGCGCACACGCTGAGCTCAGCCCGGGCGGTGGGTGGGAAGGATCCGGGAGGGGCAGGTCTGGGGGTGTGAGGGTGGAGCGGAGCCCGGCCCCGCGATCCGGCCCGGGTTTTGCATGCCACCCACTCGCCCGCCCGGCCGCGGAGAATTCCATAATCACAGCGGGCGAGAGCGGAGACTGGGAGCGAAAAATCCGGGATCCGGCAACTTTGGGCAGCGCATGCGCGCCCGCGGCGCTCCATCCCAAACACACACACATTTTTCCCCCGGACTTGGAAAGTCACCCAAAGCCGCCCCAAGTGCAGGTAAGAGACTCGGCGCTCCCTCCGCCGCGGCCTATTGTTTCTACCTGTTTGCTTCTTTTATTAGGTACAACAACTGCGTAGCCATTGGCTAATAATTGTGCGAAGGGTGCGTTGGTTGCAGAGTCAGGCATGGTATGCGCCGTGGCAATGCCATCTGCTGATTGGCTGGCAGGAACGAGAATCTCTTACCTGGCTGGCTGGTTATCACACAAGGTGTGGGAACCTTAGCCTCCCTTGTCCTCCAGATCTTTTCTGTTTTCCTGTCTCATTTTGGCAGGCAAACAGACCTTGCTGACTGAAGGCAAAGACTCCTCCATCCCACCTGCCCTCCCAGCTGCCACGGCCATCGACCCCTCCTTTACAAGGGGCTCCTGCAACTCCCCAGCAGCACGTGTTGGAATGGACTTCGGACCCTGGCCTCTTGGGATGCAAAGGTAGATGCTTCCGGTTCCCAAGATGCCACTAGAGCTAACAGGGCTCCTCTCTCTGCCTCTCCAGGATGAAGTGACACCCCCAGCTACATCCGAGGAGGTTCTAGGACCTGCTACGAGGTAAGGCCTGAGCCCCTCCCTGAGCCTCGCGTTCCCGGTCTTCCCCTGGTGGCGTTCTGCGAAGAGTTTGGGACCAAGGAGAAGAGAATGGATCTTGGAACAGGTACCGGCCGGTGGGAACGCAGGGGCGGCTCTTCTGACCTCCGTGCTCTCCTCCATCCCTGCAGCTGAGGGCACCCGGTGCACGGACCCGCCTGCAGGCAAGCCCGCCATGGCGCCCAAACGCAAGGGTGGCCTGAAGCTGAACGCCATCTGCGCCAAGCTGAGCCGCCAGGTGGTGGTGGAGAAGCGAGCTGACGCCGGCTCCCACACGGAGGGCAGCCCATCGCAGCCCCGGGACCAAGAGCGCAGTGGCCCTGAGTCTGGGGCAGCCCGGGCCCCCCGCAGCGAGGAAGACAAGAGACGGGCAGTGATCGAGAAGTGGGTGAACGGGGAGTACAGCGAGGAGCCGGCACCCACACCCGTGTTGGGGCGGATTGCCCGCGAGGGCCTGGAGCTGCCTCCCGAGGGTGTCTACATGGTGCAGCCCCAGGGGTGCAGCGATGAGGAAGACCACGCGGAGGAGCCCTCCAAGGACGGCGGTGCCCTGGAGGAGAAGGATTCGGACGGGGCAGCCTCCAAGGAGGACAGCGGCCCCAGCACCAGGCAGGCTTCAGGTGGGTGCCTGGCCTTCGAAGGGAGGCTGAAGCAGAGGTGATGCGCCCCCATCCTCCTCTGCAGGAGAGGCCTCCTCGCTGCGGGACTACGCGGCCTCCACCATGACCGAGTTCCTCGGCATGTTTGGCTATGATGACCAGAACACGCGGGACGAGCTGGCCAGGAAGATCAGCTTTGAGAAGCTGCACGCGGGCTCCACCCCGGAGGCAGCCACCTCCTCCATGCTGCCCACCTCCGAGGATACCCTCAGCAAGCGGGCGCGGTTCTCTAAGTATGAGGAGTACATCCGCAAGCTCAAGGCTGGCGAGCAGCTCTCCTGGCCGGCCCCCAGCACCAAGACCGAGGAGCGGGTGGGCAAGGAGGTGGTGGGCACCCTGCCCGGCCTGCGGCTGCCCAGCAGCACGGCCCACCTGGAGACCAAGGCCACCATCCTGCCCCTGCCGTCGCACAGCAGTGTCCAGATGCAGAACCTGGTAGCCCGGGCCTCCAAGTACGACTTCTTCATCCAAAAACTGAAGACCGGCGAGAATCTGCGGCCCCAGAACGGGAGCACCTACAAGAAGCCATCCAAGTACGACCTGGAGAATGTCAAGTACCTGCACCTCTTCAAACCCGGGGAGGGCAGCCCCGACATGGGCGGGGCCATCGCCTTCAAGACAGGCAAGGTGGGGCGCCCTTCCAAGTACGACGTCCGGGGCATCCAGAAGCCAGGCCCCGCCAAGGTTCCGCCCACCCCCAGCCTGGCTCCCGCACCCCTCGCCAGCGTGCCCAGTGCCCCCAGCGCCCCCGGGCCAGGGCCAGAGCCTCCTGCCTCCCTGTCCTTCAACACTCCCGAGTACCTGAAGTCAACCTTCTCCAAAACAGACTCCATCACCACGGGGACCGTCTCCACTGTCAAGTAAGGCGCTCCCCACCCCACAATGCCCAGAGTCACCGGCTGTGCCCTGTGTGTCTCTTGCCAGGAACGGACTGCCCACAGATAAACCAGCCGTCACTGAAGATGTAAACATTTACCAGAAATATATTGCCAGGTAGGCCCCTGGGGAGGAGCCTGCCGTGGAGACAGGGCCCTGACCCCACCCCTCCTCCCTCCAGGTTCTCGGGCAGCCAGCACTGTGGCCACATCCACTGTGCCTACCAGTACCGCGAGCACTACCACTGCCTTGACCCTGAGTGTAACTACCAGGTACGGCCACAGCCAGATGGGCTCCGCCTCTCGCTCCTGCCCACGTGGCGCTGTCTCCTGGCAGAGGTTCACGAGTAAGCAGGACGTGATCCGCCACTACAACATGCACAAGAAGCGCGACAACTCCCTGCAGCACGGCTTCATGCGTTTCAGCCCGCTGGACGACTGCAGCGTCTACTACCACGGCTGCCACCTCAATGGGAAGAGCACCCACTATCACTGCATGCAGGTGCCTCCCGCACCCGGGCCCACTGGGCAGCTCGTTCGCCTGACCACCATCCCGTCCTGTGCAGGTGGGCTGTAACAAGGTGTACACGAGCACGTCTGACGTGATGACCCACGAGAACTTCCACAAGAAGAATACCCAGCTCATTAACGACGGCTTCCAGCGCTTCCGAGCCACCGAAGACTGTGGCACAGCCGACTGCCAGTTCTACGGACAGAAGACCACGCACTTCCACTGCAGGTAAGCGGGAGCCTGGTGGGGGCCTTCGTGGGGTCTCATGACAGGCTCCCAATGTCCCATCCAGGCGCCCCGGCTGCACATTCACTTTCAAGAACAAGTGTGACATCGAGAAGCACAAGAGCTACCACATCAAGGACGATGCCTACGCCAAGGACGGCTTCAAGAAGTTCTACAAGTACGAGGAGTGCAAGTACGAGGGCTGCGTGTACAGCAAGGCTACCAACCACTTCCACTGCATCCGCGCCGGCTGCGGCTTCACCTTCACCTCCACCAGCCAGATGACCTCTCACAAGCGCAAGCATGAGCGCCGGCACATCCGCTCCTCGGGCGCGCTGGGGCTGCCGCCCTCGCTGCTGGGCGCCAAGGACACGGAGCACGAGGAGTCCAGCAACGACGACCTTGTTGACTTCTCCGCCCTGAGCAGCAAGAACTCCAGCCTGAGCGCCTCCCCTACCAGCCAGCAGTCCTCTGCGTCCCTGGCTGCCGCCACTGCCGCCACCGAGGCTGGGCCCAGTGCCACCAAACCTCCCAACAGCAAGATCTCGGGGCTGCTGCCCCAGGGCCTGCCTGGCTCAATCCCCCTGGCCCTGGCCCTCTCCAACTCGGGCCTGCCCACCCCCACGCCCTACTTCCCCATACTGGCTGGCCGTGGGAGCACCTCCCTGCCTGTGGGCACCCCCAGCCTCCTGGGTGCCGTGTCGTCTGGGTCAGCAGCCTCAGCCACCCCTGACACACCCACGCTGGTCGCCTCGGGAGCTGGAGACTCAGCCCCCGTGGCTGCCGCCTCTGTCCCGGCACCACCCGCCTCCATCATGGAGAGGATCTCTGCAAGCAAGGGCCTCATCTCGCCCATGATGGCCAGGCTGGCTGCAGCTGCCCTCAAGCCCTCTGCCACCTTTGACCCAGGTGAGCAGGCTGGGTCCTGCCCAGAAAGCAGGCTCTGACGCATCTTCCCACCCCTCCCCTGCAGGAAGCGGGCAGCAGGTCACCCCAGCCAGGTTCCCCCCGGCCCAAGTGAAGCCGGAACCCGGTGAGAGCACCGGCGCCCCAGGCCCCCACGAAGCCTCCCAGGACCGCAGTCTAGACCTGACTGTGAAGGAGCCCAGGTGAGGCGAGGCCCCCTATGGGAGCCAGCCCCTGAGCTCAAGTCCCTTGGTTTGTGTGTTCTAGCAACGAATCAAATGGCCACGCAGTCCCGGCAAATTCATCTCTTTTATCCTCGCTTATGAATAAGGTAAGAGCCATCCATCACACGCCTCCCGTTCCCCAGCCCCATGCTCGGCCTCTGTCCCTCACAGATGTCTCAGGGCAACCCTGGCCTGGGCAGCCTGCTGAACATCAAGGCGGAAGCGGAGGGGAGCCCCGCTGCGGAGCCCTCGCCCTTCCTAGGCAAGGCCGTGAAGGCGCTGGTTCAGGAGAAGTTGGCAGAGCCCTGGAAGGTGTACCTGCGCAGGTGAGGGGCTGCTGGCCGCGTCCACCCATCGTGGCTCTCCTCTAACGCCAGCTCCTCTGGCTAGGTTTGGTACAAAGGACTTCTGTGACGGCCAGTGTGACTTCCTCCACAAGGCCCACTTCCACTGCGTGGTGGAGGAATGCGGCGCGCTCTTCAGCACCTTGGACGGGGCCATCAAGCACGCAAAGTGAGTAGGGTGCTGGGGGCCATTTCCACAGACCCCATGAGACCCCCTCTTCTACCTCTCGCAGCTTCCACTTCCGGACAGAGGGAGGAGCAGCAAAAGGAAACACAGAGGCTGCCTTTCCGGCCTCGGCCGCCGAGACCAAACCTCCCATGGCCCCCTCGTCCCCTCCGGTCCCTCCTGTCACCACGGCCACGGTGTCCTCTCTGGAGGGGCCCGCTCCCAGCCCGGCCTCCGTGCCCTCCACCCCCACCCTGCTCGCCTGGAAGCAGCTGGCTTCCACCATACCCCAGATGCCTCAGATCCCAGCGTCAGTGCCTCACCTGCCCGCCTCGCCCTTGGCAACGACTTCTCTAGAGAACGCCAAGCCCCAGGTCAAACCCGGATTCCTCCAGTTCCAGGAGAAGTGAGTCCCTCGATGAGCCGGGAGTCCCGCGTCAATGACCTTCTGGGCTGTGGTTTCCTTCCAGCGATCCTTGCCTCGCCACGGACTGCAAGTACGCCAACAAGTTCCACTTCCACTGTCTCTTTGGGAACTGCAAGTACGTCTGCAAAACGTCTGGCAAGGCCGAATCCCACTGCCTGGACCACATCAACCCCAACAACAACCTGGTGAACGTGCGAGACCAGTTTGCATACTACTCTCTGCAGTGTCTCTGTCCCAACCAGGTCAGCATGGCGGTACACGGCGCAGGGGCAGAGCCTGTCCTGACCCTCCCGTGTCTCCCTGCAGCACTGCGAGTTCCGAATGCGTGGGCACTACCACTGCCTCCGCACCGGCTGCTATTTTGTGACCAACATCACCACCAAGCTCCCCTGGCACATCAAGAAGCATGAGAAGGCGGAGCGGCGGGCAGCCAATGGCTTCAAATACTTCACCAAGCGCGAGGAGTGTGGCAGGCTAGGTACCGAGGGCTGGGGCTGCGGGCAGGGACTTGGGGCTCATGCCAGGTGGGGCTGTGTCCACAGGTTGCAAGTACAACCAGGTGAACAGCCACTTCCACTGCATCCGGGAGGGCTGCCAGTTCTCCTTCCTCCTCAAGCACCAGATGACCTCCCACGCGCGGAAGCACATGCGGAGGATGCTGGGGAAGAACTTCGACCGCGTGCCCCCCTCCCAGGTGAGAGCCCCCCCCAGGTGAGAGCCCAGCCACCACTTCCTCAGGGACCCCCGTGTCCTTTCAGGGCCCCCCAGGCCTGATGGATGCTGAGACAGATGAGTGCATGGACTACACTGGCTGCAGCCCAGGCGCCATGTCCTCTGAGTCATCCACCATGGACCGGAGCTGCTCCAGCACCCCCGTGGGTAACGAGAGCACCGCGGCAGGTGAGCGGCAGGCAGGGGCTGCTGGCAGGGCCTTTTTTTTTCTGCTTTTCTCCACCCTCTCCAGGCTGCCCGGCTCCTCCTCCTCCTCCTCTTCCTCCTCCTGCGGCCGCTGGTGATGAGGCTGCCCGCACGGCCCCGCAGCCGCCAGCGACTCCATCCTTCTCGCCGGCCACGCTCCGGCCGCCCCTCCCCCCCCTCCCCTGCCTCTTCTCTCCGTCCTGTCTCTCATACTCTCTGCTCAGTGCCACTCTCGGAGCCGGCCGGGGCCTGGCCCATCCCACCTGCAGCCCGCCCAGCTTCCCGCCCGTCACTGCCACTCCAACTCCAGTAAAAAGTGACGTCCCCCTAGTTCAGGATGCTGCAGGTAACGCGCACATGCCTTCTCACCGCTGTCCATCTTCTGCACTGACCTCCCTGCCCCTCCCCAGGGAACACCATCTCTATGCCGACAGCCTCGGGGGCCAAAAAGCGCTTCTGGATCATCGAGGACATGTCGCCCTTCGGCAAGCGGCGGAAGACGGCGTCCTCCCGGAAGATGCTGGACGAGGGCATGATGCTGGAGGGCTTCCGGCGCTTCGACCTTTACGAGGACTGCAAGGACGCAGCTTGTCAGTTCTCGCTCAAGGTCACCCACTACCACTGCACGCGCGAGAACTGCGGCTACAAGTTCTGCGGGCGCACGCACATGTACAAGCACGCGCAGCACCACGACCGCGTGGACAACCTGGTGCTGGACGACTTCAAGCGCTTCAAGGCCTCACTCAGCTGCCACTTCGCCGACTGCCCCTTCTCGGGCACCAGCACGCACTTCCACTGCCTGCGCTGCCGCTTCCGCTGCACCGACAGCACCAAGGTCACGGCGCATCGCAAGCACCACGGCAAACAGGACGTGATCAGCGCCGCGGGCTTCTGCCAGTTCAGCTCCAGCGCCGACTGCGCCGTGCCCGACTGCAAGTACAAGCTCAAGTGCTCGCACTTCCACTGCACCTTCCCGGGCTGCCGCCACACGGTGGTGGGCATGTCGCAGATGGACTCGCACAAGCGCAAGCACGAGAAGCAGGAGCGCGGCGAGCCCGCGGCAGAGGGCCCCGCGCCCGGGCCTCCCATCAGTCTGGACGGCTCCCTGTCGCTGGGCGCCGAGCCGGGCTCGCTGCTCTTCCTGCAGTCGGCGGCCGCCGGCCTGGGCCTGGCGCTGGGCGACGCGGGCGACCCCGGCCCGCCCGACGCCGCCGCCCCCGGGCCGCGCGAGGGCGCCGCCGCCGCCGCCGCCGCAGCTGGGGAGTCCTCGCAGGAGGACGAGGAGGAGGAGCTGGAGCTGCCGGAGGAGGAGGCCGAAGACGACGAGGACGAGGACGACGACGAGGACGACGACGACGAGGACGACGACGAGGACGACGACGACGAGGACCTGCGCACCGACTCGGAGGAGTCGCTGCCCGAGGCGGCGGCGGAGGCGGCGGGCGCGGGCGCGCGGACCCCGGCCTTGGCGGCGCTGGCGGCCCTGGGCGCCCCCGGCCCCGCGCCCACTGCAGCCTCCTCGCCCTAGCGGCGCCCGCGGGTGGCCCTGGCGGCGGCCTCGGCCTCGGCCTCGGGAGCGGCGCCGCCCCGCGCGAAGCGGCCCCTGGGCAGAGCCCCGCGCCCCGCCGGTGCTTCCGGACCCCGAGTCCGTCTCAGGACAGAGGCGGGGACCCCTCTGGTGCTCCGCGGCCGAGGACACAGGCGGCGGCGGTGGCCCTGCTCTAGGGAGGCCGGGTCTCTTCAGGGAAACAGAAGGTGCTCTTGTCCCGGGGTAGGGAACCTAGGAGCAGGGGTCCCGGGCGAATGCGGCGCAGCTCCCGGCCGCTGCCCCGGCGCCCCTCCCCGCGGCCGATTCGGCCCCGCGACCATTGCTCAGGACTGGGACGGGCGCTGGGGGCCACCGGGACCCCCACCGCGCGCCACCAGGGCGGGGTGGCTCCTGGAGCCGCTGGCGGGGCCTCCCTCATGCAGCTAGGATCCTCCCCCCTGCCCAGGGGGAGACGGGCAGAAGGCAGTCAGCACGGGTGACACTACAGGGACCGTGGAGGAAGCCTCACGGGAGTAGCAGCCGCGGAGCTCCAGCTCAGCCCCACCCCAGGGCCCGGCTGCTCCCCCAGGCCTGGGTCGGGTCTGTTTGGCGACTCCCTGGCCCCAGCCTCCGCCCCAGGGAAACCGAGGCTGCGTCCAAAACCCAGAGTAGCCCGCTGGGGGCCGGGGCGGGGTCTCGGCCACCCTGGTGGTGCAAACAGGAAGGATGCGCCTGGTTTTGGCTTTAATGTTCAAAATGGAAAAAAATACAAGAAAGTTGTACAGTATTTTTCCTGTAAAGGTTATTATTCTACATAGAACAAAAAGGAAGAAAGCAGGCGTGGTGAGAGTGCAGACCCGCCTGGGCCCGGCCTGAGGTTGGAGGCTCAGTCCCGTTTATCCTGTGGGATTTGGTCCAGGGTTTTTGTAGAGGCCTTAACTGTTTGAGGCTGTCTGTCTTCACAATAGCACTGATGGGAGCTGCGTGATTCCAACTCTTAACTTGAATTTTGTAGAGACAAGAAAAAAGGACTATTACTGTTGATCCAAGTTTGTAGTTAATTTAACATTTGAGTTCTCTCTTGGTGATGCGTGTGGCTTTATAGGGCTTTTTTTTTTTTCCAGTTTGTTTTATTACTTTGTTTGGGATGCTTCTTCGCTGGTGCAGTCTACCCAGATTGGGTTCCCTTTGCAAAACATCCCCCTTCCTGGAGATGATGATGCCATCGAAGCCCGGGCCAGGGCCTGACCTGGCAGGCACACACCTGGCCAGTGGCTCTGAGGTCCCCGGGGACCGAGTCCCCTGCGAGGGCAGGCTGCCCGAGGCCACACCTGCCCACCTTCCCTACTCCAGGCCACCAGCTGGTGTCAGATTGGGCCACCGGGAGAGAACAGGCCTAGGAGGGAATGGAAGGCTGGCGGGGAGGCTGTCATCCAGAAGCCTCCTCCCCAGAGGTCTCCAGGAGGAACCTGGCTCAACTGGGGGGCAGTGGTTTACTTTTCCCTTTTTTCTTCCTTTCTTTTGTCCTCTCAGCTGCCCACAGCCAGAAAGCCAGGACCACCCGAACTGGACAGGGAGCAGGGAGGGAGGAGTGGTCGCACGGAGCGTACCTGATTCAACAGGAAATCAGTTATTTTCTAAAACAGCCCCTACCAGAGCCTCCTGAACTCTGTGGGCACCACGTGCTGCTGTGAGCATCTGCCCAGACAGTGACCCGCCACAGGCCCCGGGCGTCTGTGGAAGGAGTTTTGTAAAGGAAAAAAAAACACACACACACAAACATTTTTTCAATGTAGCAAAATCAAACTTAAAAAAAAAAAAGAAGAAAAGAAGAAGATGCCGACAGTGCGGAGTCTAGCCTTTTGTAAACTTCATATTGCACACTAGGACTATAAGCCATTGCTAGCTCATTTTGAATTTTAACGTGTAATTTTTGTTTTATTTTCTTTCTGTGGGGAAACAATGCTTGATCCACCAATGCTCTTTTTAATGTTTTATAACTATGTATGTGTATATATATAAATATCAAATAATATGTATGCACATATGTGTGTGTATATATCTATATGTATATACATATATAGATATATAGAGATATATAGAGAGGTTTTGAGACAAAAAAAATACAGAACGTGAAACCCGAGCTGAACAGCGTGTGCTCTGATTACTTGAATCTGGTCTCCTCGGCACCTGGTTATTAAGAACTGAATATTTTTCCACTTGAATTTAGTGCTATTAGAAATTTAATATATGTGTTTTATTTATTTGATTTTTTTTTTTTTTTTTGCATGACTGATGCAAGGTTTGACATTTTCACTCAATAAAAACTGGAAAAAAATCTATCAAGTTATCTTTTATTCTTAAAATCGC